ACTAAAATGAAAAAGATTGACAGTAGCAAGTTTGAGGACACGGAGTAACCAGAACTCTTATACATTGCTAGTGGGAGTGTAAAATTGTACATCATGTTGAAAAATAGTTTGGCAGTTTTTAAGTAAAGTTAGAACATACACTTACTCTATGACCCAGCATTTCTTTTTCCAGCTGTATACCCAAGAAAGATGAAGACGTGTCTATAAAAGACTTGTGTATTAATGTTCATAGCAGCTTTTTAAATAATAGCCAGTATCTAGAAACAATCCCAGTGTCTATTAACAAGTTTTTAGATAAACAGATTGTGGTGTATTCATTAAATGGCCTGCTACTCAGCAACAAAAAGGAATTAATTACTGATATGTGTAGTAACAGGAATGAATCTCAAAAATATGCTAAGTGAAAGATACTAAGTTACATAATACTGCAATTCTGTTTATATGAGATTTTATTACAGGCAAAACTAATCTGGTGTTATGTCATTATCAGTAATTCCTTGGGAAGGGAATGAGGGAACTGACTGCAAAGGGCACAGAGGAACTTTTGTGGGTGATGGTAATGCTGTATACTTGGGCTGACAGTTACTCATTGTCAAAACTCATTTAATTGTACTCTTGATTTCTGCATTTCACTGTATGTGAATCATAAGTTTGACTTTTAAAAAAGTTTATTGAGAGAGATGAGGAATGGTATCTTTAATCACTTTCAATTAATTCCTGCTTTCCATCAGTGTTTCATAGTCACTCAGGAGCTTCTTTCTTTATCTTTTCATTTCATTCTTTTTATGAAGGCTCCATGACAGGGTTAATTGAATGTTGTTTGTGAATACAGTAACCGGAGTAGGCTATAACTAAATGCTGTTTTTTTGCCATTTTTAGCTCCTTTTAAATTTATTAAAGGACATATAGGATAATAACTTTGTAAAATAATGTTTGAATATAATGATTATCTTAAATATTTAAGTCTTTGGAGGAAGTGATATTGTACAGTGGTTAAAATGTAGGACTTGAGTCAAATTAGCCTTAAATCCTAGCCCCATGACTATCAAGCTGAATGACACTTGCGACTTGAGACATTCCCTAAGCTTTAATTTTTTTATCTGTAAAATAGCAATAATAATAATGTTTACCTCAAGTGTTGTTAGGATTAAATAAGATAATCCATATAAAAAGTTTTAATACGGTGTCACAGTAAGTGTTCAGTAACTGTTAGCTGTTATTATCTTTTTTTCAGTGAAAAGTGCATCAGTCGTCTCATTTACCTAACTCCCTATATGTCCAATGATCATTGCTTTAGCTGCCTAAAAGAATCAGTGAAGTTATAGAATGTAAATTTAGCTATTTGACTTTAAAATCTACTTTTTTAACAGCTTTATTGAGGTCTAATTGACTTATAGTAAGCTTAACCTAGTCAAAGTGAATAAGTTTATGCCACAATTTATATGTTCATTTACCTGTTGATATTTAGATTTGTTTTCTGTTTGGGGCTGTTACAAATAAAACTATTGTGAACATTCATGTAGCAAGTCCTTAAATGGACATATGGACATAATACTTTTTTCTTTTCTTTCTTTTTTTTTTTTTTTTGACATAATACTTTCATTTCTCTTAGGTAAATGCCTAGTTGTGGAATGGCTGGGTCAGATGGTAGGTGTCTGTTTACTCTTCTTAAGAAACTACTGTTTTATATGTATATTTTTTCCTTTGATAGAGTTTTCCAGAAAAAGACCTTCTGCACTGTCCATCTAAGGATGCAATTGAAGCTCATTTTATGTCATGTATGAAAGAAGCTGATGCTTTAAAACATAAAAGTCAAGTAATCAATGAAATGCAGAAAAAAGATCACAAGCAACTCTGGATGGGATTGCAAAATGGTAAGTATAATAGTGTTTAATTTTAGAATACCTTTTTAATAACAAATAATTTATATCATTACAGACAGATTTGACCAGTTTTGGGCCATCAATCGGAAACTCATGGAATATCCTGCAGAAGAAAATGGATTTCGTTATATCCCCTTTAGAATATATCAGGTAGGAAATAACATTTTAAAAAACATCCATTTTTGCTTGAATCATTTTTTCCTTTTTCAAATAGACAACGACTGAAAGACCTTTCATTCAGAAGCTGTTTCGTCCTGTGGCTGCAGATGGACAGTTGCACACACTAGGAGATCTCCTCAAAGAAGTTTGTCCTTCTGCTATTGATCCTGAAGGTAATACAATCAGCAACATTAAAACATTTCTTTTTATTGTTGTTGGGTTTCTTTCTTGGAATAGATGGGGAAAAAAAGAATCAAGTGATGATTCATGGAATTGAGCCAATGTTGGAAACACCTCTGCAGTGGCTGAGTGAACATCTGAGCTACCCGGATAATTTTCTTCATATTAGTATCATCCCACAGCCAACAGATTGAAGGATCAACTATTTGCCTGAACAGAATCATCCTTAAATGGGATTTATCAGAGCATGTCACCCTTTTGCTTCAATCAGGTTTGGTGGAGGCAACCTGACCAGAAACACTTCGCTGCTGCAAGCCAGACAGGAAAAAGATTCCATGTCAGATAAGGCAACTGGGCTGGTCTTACTTTGCATCACCTCTGCTTTCCTCCACTGCCATCATTAAACCTCAGCTGTGACATGAAAGACTTACCGGACCACTGAAGGTCTTCTGTAAAATATAATGAAGCTGAAACCTTTGGCCTAAGAAGAAAATGGAAGTATGTGCCACTCGATTTGTATTTCTGATTAACAAATAAACAGGGGTATTTCCTAAGGTGACCATGGTTGAACTTTAGCTCATGAAAGTGGAAACATTGGTTTAATTTTCAAGAGAATTAAGAAAGTAAAAGAGAAATTCTGTTATCAATAACTTGCAAGTAATTTTTTGTAAAAGATTGAATTACAGTAAACCCATCTTTCCTTAACGAAAATTTCCTATGTTTACAGTCTGTCTATTGGTATGCAATCTTGTAACTTTGATAATGAACAGTGAGAGATTTTTAAATAAAGCCTCTAAATATGTTTTGTCATTTAATAACATACAGTTTTGTCACTTTTCAAGTACTTTCTGACTCACATACAGTAGATCACTTTTTACTCTGTGTTACCATTTTGACTGGTCGTCATTGGCATGGGGTGGATATAGGGCATAGGATTACTTGTCTCAGAAGCTGTCATAGAATTTCTTGCTGCCAATTAAAAAACCTGTGTTCTTTACACACTACACGTATAAATATTGTAACTGTTCATCTTTGTTGTTTTATCACTGTAAGCCTGTCAAATCATAGTATCCTAAGCATCTGTAAATGCTAATTTTGCATTTTTGGAAAAACCCATTCCTTCCAAGCTAGTGTTTTTCATTGGCTCCAGGTCTAATTTTTCACTGTGGTCCCTGGCAGCCAGTCTTTTGAAGTTTAAAGATTACCTGTCTCTTGACTGCAGTACCTTTTCTTTAATTTTTACCAAAAATATCCAGAGGTTACTGGAGTTCTTATTCAATATAAGGAAAGTTTGCTGCACTTTATTACCAAGCCTCTGGGATTTTACCAGTCAAACATATTTGTGCATTACATTTCATTTCTTGTGAGCTAGCTGGCTGTCCATATTGAATGTTGACCCATTTGAGTACGCTAAAAGGCTTACAGTATCAGACACGATCATGGTTTTAGATCCCATAATAAAAATGAATGTTTTTCTTATAAAAAATTATACAAATGCTGAAGTGAGATTCTACTATTGTTCATTGCTTCCTTTTCTTTTTCCTTTTGCGATTTTCACTGATTAATAGCACATTTCTTCACAAAATTAGATAAAGTTGGTCAAAGACCAGATATTCTGGAATGGAAATTGTAAAGCTTAATCAAAAAGAATAGCCAGTACAGCATACAATCTCAGAAACTTAGAAGCAAGTAGAAAATAATTGGTTGATGTAAACGAAAGTGCCATTTTAGTAAAGGCAGGAAAAAAATAGCAATATTTGAGTTATGTAAGGATAAAAAATCCACTGACTTGTATTTTTGCACAAGAGGCTGGTCTGAATATGATTGTTCACATTAAGAGTGTTTATTCGTCGGTTCATTTTGGGGATTTTCCCCCTTGATGTTTTGACAGATTGAAGTGAGCTTTAGTGAGCAAAAGGATCAGAATGCAGGGAACACTAAGCTGTGATGAAGAAAGTGTGGTAAAAAGCCAGAGTAGTTTTATACAGACAAAACCAGTGTCAGGCCTTTGCAGTAGGCTTGAGTGAACTTCTGATCTAGATTTGAAAGTAAATTTTATGAAGACATTGCCCATTTTTACTTCCTCATTCATTATTGTACCAGCATCATAGCTTTATTACTCTAATCCCAGGTAAGTCAAGCCTACAATGCCCTAGAGGAAGAGTAAAACCAGAAATTCATGCTGGCTTAAATAATCTATTTTTGTTTCTTTTCATTTGAATATTTAAATTTTATGGTTTATTAAAAAATTAAATAAATGTTGTGTCCGTCTTTATTTAAAACAAGTTAC